CCCGGGGCCCAGCAACGCCCCGCCCCAGGCCACGGCACGCGAACGCCGGGCGGGCGGAGGGGACAGGGCGGCGGGACCAGCGCGGGGCGGGCAGCGTCTGGGCACAGGCTCACGAGCCGCTCGGGGCCCCTGCCCGCCGGGCGCTGCGGCCCCAGCCTCCGGGCCGGGGCCAGGCCCACAGAGAACGGGAAGCGGGCGCTGCAGGGGGACCTTCGGGGTTGCGGCACGGCTGGGAATTCAACGGCCATTCCCGTCCCGTCGGGCCCACCCGCCCGCCCGCCAAATCCCCGCCCACCGCGGATCCGCCCCGTCCACCAAGGTCTCGCTCACCAACGGCCCGCCCCGCCCACCACAGGCCTGGCCCGCCCACGAAGGCTCGCCCCGCCCATCCACGGCCCTGCCCACCACAGGCCCGCCCCAAGCCTGGGCCCCGCCCCAGCAAGGGCACTAATCCCCTAACCCCCGAGCCCCGCCCACTGCTCTTGCCCTTCTCCCGCCCGCCCCGACTTAGGCCTCTCCCCGGCCTGGCCTCCCGTACTCAGCCCCGCCCCTGCCCCGCCCCCACCCCACCCCAAATGTGACCTGCCCCTCCCACTGCCCGTCCCCTCCCCGCTTCACTTCATTAGGCCCCCGCCCCGATTCTTGCCCCGCCCGCTCAATGTCCCGCCTACGACCCCGCCCACTACTAGTGACCGGCCCGCCCGTTCGAGGCCCCGCCTCCTCCCCGCCCAATGCTCGGCCCCGCCCCGCGCGTCATTGGGCCAGGTCCCCGCCCCGCCCCCAGCCCCACCCCCGCCCCTTTGACTGGAGTTGGCTTTTTCCAGAGAACTTTCCGGGCTCGGATTGGCCGCGCCGGTTGATGTTCCGCCCTTTCATTGGCCCGCGGCGCCCGCTTTCGCGAGCCTGCCCTTGGGCGGGGGCGGGGCCGGCGGCGGCGCGCGGCGCTAGATTGGTTAGCGGCGCAGAGGGGCGGGCCCGCGCCGCGCGCAGCGCTCGGGCTGGAGCGCCTGAAGCCGCGACCGCCGCCTCAGCCGCCTCAGCCGCGGTCGCCGCCGCTTCGGCTGACTTAGGCTCCGCCGCCGCCTCCTCACCCGCCTCGCCCCGACCCCGCCCGGGCCTCCCGGCCTCTCCCCGCCGGCCCGCGGGCTCGCCGTCCGGCGCAGGGCAGGTGAGTGAGCGGTGGCGGGCGGGGTCGGGGTCTTGAATTTAATGTTGGCATTATTTTTTTTCAGCACATTGGAGATATATTTCCACAGCATCTGGCTTTTCTTGTTCCTGTTCTGAAGTAAATGTAACTGCTATCCTCTGGAGGTAATCTATTGCCATAAAGGATTTTCCAATTATTTTAATTGTTTTTTCCTTCAACTGTTTACAGGACTGTCTACAAGAGAGAAGCTCCCCACGTGGTTCCGTGTAAGTAGTGCTTCTTATGATGCTGTCACAGGTTCAGTCACACTGCGTCTTTTCTTTGTTCCAGCTTCAGAAGGGAGGAAAACACAGAAGACGAGGGCTGAAAGATGGCATTGGACTTGGCACAGGGATGGTCAGGAGGTCCTGAGTCACTTTGAGAAGGTACAAAGGAAGCCAGATTGAGCCAGCTTGAACGCTCACACAGCCCTGTGTTTTTGTGTTTTAGGTCGGTAGGCTCCACGACAAAAGTCAACCCTTCTGTAAATCACCTGCTGTGGTTATGATGCTCTGAGTTCAATACGTCTGAACCTTTGCTGTCTATGGATCTGCTCTAAACCTTATAGCCTGCTTATGGGGGAAGGTGAGTTACTGTCTTTTGTTTCCATGTTTGTTTCTCTAGCAGCAGCTGTGCCTTCTCTCTCCAGGTGACGCCTTCTGGGCCCCATCTGTCCTTCCTCACAGCACCCTCAGCACCTTAAGCCACCACCCTCAGCCACAATTTGGCAGAAGGATGGAGTCCAAGGTCTCAGAAGGTGGCCTGAATGTGACCCTCACCATCCGCCTGCTGATGCATGGAAAGGTAAGAGGAGCCGCCATTGTCTCTGTAGGAAAATCATCTTTCTGTGATTTTTTTTTTCTTGCAGGAAGTTGGAAGCATCATCGGGAAGGTAATTATTGATTGAATCTCTGCCTCTCCTGGCCTTTTCCTTATTGTCTAAATCTTTATTCCAGAAAGGAGAAACTGTGAAGAAGATGCGTGAGGAGGTGAGTGTGGTGGGTCCCCACCTGTCCGCAGCAGGTCGCTGGGGTTTCTCTGCTCTCACCTTAGAGTGGTGCAAGGATCAACATCTCAGAGGGAAACTGCCCAGAGAGGATTGTGACCATCACAGGCCCCACAGACGCCATCTTCAAGGCCTTTGCCATGATCGCATACAAGTTTGAGGAGGTAACCTGCACCCCAGGCACCTCTGCCAGCCTAAGTGCTGCCAACACACGTGTCTCTCCCCTAGGATATCATCAACTCCATGAGCAACAGCCCTGCCACCAGCAAGCCCCCAGTGACGCTGAGGCTGGTGGTGCCTGCCAGCCAGTGTGGGTCCCTGATCGGCAAAGGAGGCTCCAAGATCAAGGAGATCAGGGAGGTAACAGGACCTTCCCAGCCTGGGCCGCTGCGTGGTGCTCCCTTCCAATGTCCCCTCTCTCCAGTCCACAGGTGCCCAGGTGCAGGTGGCTGGGGACATGCTGCCCAACTCCACGGAGCGAGCGGTGACCATCTCGGGGACCCCAGATGCCATCATCCAGTGCGTCAAGCAGATCTGTGTGGTCATGCTGGAGGTACCGTCTGCGCGCCAGGGCCAGCCCACGTCGCTCTCTCTCCCTCTCCTGTCCCTTTTCCTAGTCCCCACCGAAAGGTGCCACCATTCCCTACCGCCCAAAGCCCGCCTCCACCCCTGTCATTTTTGCAGGTGGTCAGGTAAGAGCCGATCCGCTCGCGGCCTCCACTGCTGCAGTCTGACGGGGTCTCTCTCTCTCTCTAGGCCTACACAATCCAGGGACAGTATGCCATCCCTCACCCGGATGTGAGTCTTCACTTTGTCTTCCTCTCACCTTTCCTTCTTAGCTCTCGTGTCCCTCCTACCCCAGCAGTTGACCAAGCTCCACCAGTTGGCCATGCAGCAAACCCCCTTTCCTCCCCTCGGACAGACCAACCCCGCTTTCCCCGGTACGTACCCAGCCCTTTTCTCACCTCCTTCTAACATTAAACCTGTCTCTTCTTTGCTCTCCAGGAGAAAAGCTGCCTTTACACTCCTCCGAAGAAGCTCAAAATCTGATGGGCCAGTCATCAGGTAACACAAAGCCACACTGACAGGAGAACAGGACCATGGTGTGCTTTGGAAATGGGTTTTGTAGGACTACAAGCAAACCCTTAAGGAGGAAGATCAGTCTGTGCTGGATTTGCCTGCACCCCTCCCGACTTGCATTAAAATGTTCATTCCTCAGATACTGTGGGGTAGCACATAGATTTGTAGATTCAGTGACCAAGGCCATGAAACAGACACAGTTGTTTGCCTGGGGCTTAGCAGGTTCCTAGGTGCCCGTGAAGAAGATGCCACACACGCACCACACCTTGTGGCTCCATGTGCACATGGCCGGTGCCACAGTGGCTTCCTGGTGGCCAGGCAGGTGTCCTGTAATGACCCTCCCCTCACCAAGGCCCTGAGGACTGCAGTGCACACACATGCCAGCCACAGCAGGGTTAAATTGGGTGGGCAGCGATGGGAGGTGTTTGTGGCCTCTTTGAATGCTGCGGCCAGGAGACTTCCAGCGTGGGCTTGGACTGCAGGTTGGGGCAGCCTCCTTTACCCCTGGTACCTGGAATGTCGTCATCTTCATAAGAAACAGACTCACCTGGGCCGTGCTGTCCTGAGATGAGTGAACACGTCGGCCATGCCGTCCTGAGATGAACAAACACGTCGGCCATGCTGTCCTGAGATGAACAAACACGTCGGCCGTGCCGTCCTGAAATGAATGAACACATCAGCCATGCTGTCCTGAAATGAATGAACACATCGGCCATGCTGTCCTGAGATGAATGAACACCTGGGCCATGCCGTCCTGAAATGAATGAACACGTCGGCCATGCCGTCCTGAGATGAATGAACACATCGGCCATGCTGTCCTGAGATGAACAAACACCCGGGCCATGCTGTCCTGAGATGAACGAACACCCGGGCCATGCTGTCCTGAGATGAACGAACACCTGGGCCATGCTGTCCCGAGATGAATGAACATGTCGGCCGTGCCGTCCTGAGATGAATGAACACAACGGTCATGCTGTCCTGAGATGAATGAACACCTGGGCCATGCCATCCTGAAATGAATGAACACATTGGCCATGCTGTCCTGAGGTGGATGAACACCTAGTCCATGCCATCCTGAGATGAATGAACACATCAGCCATGCCGTCCCGAGATGAATGAACACATCGGCCATGCTGTCCTGAGATGAACGAACACCTGGGCCTTGCCGTCCTGAGATGGATGGACACCTGGTCCATGCCGTCATGAGATGAATAAACACATCAGCCAAGCTATCCTGAGATGAATGAACACATCAGCCATGCTGTCCTGAGATGAGTGAACACCTGGTCCATGCCATCCTGAGATGAATGAACACATCGGCCATGCCGTCCTGAGATGAATGAACACATCGGCCATGCTGTCCTGAGATGAACAAACACCTGGGCCATGCTGTCCTGAGATGAACGAACACCTGGGCCATGCCGTCCTGAGATGAACGAACACGTCGGCCATGCCGTCCTGAGATGAACGAACACCCGGGCCATGCTGTCCTGAGATGAACGAACACCTGGGCCATGCTGTCCCGAGATGAATGAACACGTCGGCCGTGCCGTCCTGAGATGAATGAACACAACAGTCATGCTGTCCTGAGATGAATGAACACCTGGGCCATGCCATCCTGAAATGAATGAACACATTGGCCATGCTGTCCTGAGGTGGATGAACACCTGGTCCATGCCATCCTGAGATGAATGAACACATCAGCCATGCCGTCCCGAGATGAATGAACACATCGGCCATGCTGTCCTGAGATGAACGAACACCTGGGCCTTGCCGTCCTGAGATGGATGGACACCTGGTCCATGCCGTCATGAGATGAATAAACACATCAGCCAAGCTATCCTGAGATGAATGAACACATCAGCCATGCTGTCCTGAGATGAGTGAACACCTGGGCCATGCCGTTCTGAGATGAATGAACACATCGGCCATGCTGTCTTGAGATGAATGAACACATCAGCCATGCCGTTCTGAGATGAATGAACACATCGGCCACGCCGTCTTGAGATGAATGAACACATCGGCCATGCCATCCTGAGATGAATGAACACATTGGCCATGCTGTCTTGAGATGAATGAACACCTGGGCCATGCTGTCTTGAGATGAATGAACACCTGGGCCATGCTGTCCTGAGACGAATGAACACCTGGGCCATGCTGTCTTGAGATGAATGAACACATCAGCCATGCTCTCCTGAGAGGGATGAACACCTGGGCCTTGCCGTCCTGAGATGAATGAACACATTGACCATGCTGTCCTGAGATGATTGTCCTGGTTATGCAGACATTTCTTTATATTATTTGCTTAACTTTAATGCCCTCCTAGGAAGATTTCCCATACTTTCCTCCCTTCAATCAAAATATCCCAAGTTCAACAGGTCTGGCTCACTCCTCTCTATTCATCTAAGGTCTACTTTGTTCAGGAATTTCTGTCTAGGACTCAGGCAGGACCAAGGAAATCTTTTCAGTGACATTTTAAATATCACTGTTTATGGAATGTGTATAGATAACTGAATAACCAAATAAGTGTTGTTTTGAAAGTATCTTTATTAAAAGAATATAAAGAACAGAAACTCTAGGCTTATATATGCAAAGGAAAAATAAT